ACCTTCTCTAATAAATCTGCATTTCTTTACCTAAAACTGTTGATAAATTATTTTCCCACCCATGTAATACCAGTCTCACGTAGTCGCTGCTCACCCAAGAGGCAGACCTGAGCCTTAGTTTACACATTAGAAAAACGTAGACGCCTACCAACATTGTTCATTCATTGATTTCATTCCCTCCTTTTCATACTTATTGAAGGTCCACAATACAGACTTAGACCTAACGCTAACTATGTACTCAAAAACCTGCGTTTCAAATGAGATAATGTATGTGAAAGTTCCCAAAGGCCATTGGCAAGACTCAGAAGACAGTGCTGGTGTGACTCCTGTCTTGCAGTCCCCACGGAGCCCTGTCCCTTTGAGACCTTCCATTTGTCTCCTGGATGCTCGCCTGTTAAGTGGGGCAGAGGAGGCCGTCGTAAATAAGACAAAAGATCAGGCTTCCATTCTGGAAGAAAAGAATAAAAGGAGCTCACTGAGTCCAGACCTAATGGCAGTAAGGGCAGTGGACGCTCACAAAAGCGCTGGGGGACGGGCCCAGAGTTGGGGAGAAAACAGGGATCCCAGCTGCGCACGCGCGCTCTGGTTTTCGACGGGCGCAGAGCCGGACGAGGTGGGAAACCTAACGTCAAAGTCTACGTAGGAAGTCGTAGGGAAGGCAGCGAGGAAGACGCTGGCTCTCGGGTCACGTGATGCGCCGGGAGCGTCATCGCCTCCTCCCTCCCCAAGATGGCGTCCTTGCTGCAGTCGGACCGGGTTCTCTATCTAGTCCAGGGAGAAAAGAAGGTTCGGGCCCCGCTCTCGCAACTCTACTTCTGCCGCTATTGTAGCGAACTGCGGTCGCTGGAATGTGTGTCTCACGAGGTAACAGAGTCGCCCTATAGCGAGTATGTGGGGTGGGGGGGGCGCGGCGTTCATGCTAGTCACTGCCACCGGAAGGCTGGAGCTATTTTCCTTCCTTACTGATTGGTTATGTCTTCCGTCACTCGGGTTTGCCTGCGATTTAATTTGCTTCTAATCTGTCACTTGGAAAGGAGGAGCAGCCTCGGGTGGGACTGAGCGGATCTTCTGGTTCTAGAGCGGCCTCTGATTGGACAAACTTGACTTAGGGACCGTGTCTGTCTGCGATGGGGCTTGGTAATTGGGTGGACTACGGAGAAAGGTCTGGGCATCCTGAAAGTTCTGTTCCTCTTTTGTCCAGAAACTGGGCCCTCGTCAGACTGCCTTGCCCTGTTCCTGACTCAGGCCAAGGCCTGCAGCCGGGAAGAGGTTGGGGCGGCGTGAGTTATGTGAAAAGCGCTCAGAATACAGTATGTCATGTAAGAAGCTGAAAGTGTATTTATGGAGCTAGAGGACAATGCTGTCCTTCCCTGGCACAAGTGGGCGTCCGAAGTTGGATTTTTCAAAAAGAAGACCCCGGCCAGTAAAAAGTCACCAAATAACAAAACCCCAAAACTTCTGCAGCGCTTGGCACATCTTGTTTATTCAGTAAGCTTTAGGGATTAAAAGGCGAGTAAGACATAAAATGCGCTGTTTAATAATGGTTTTTTTTTTCTTTCTTGTTTCCTCCTAGGTGGACTCCCATTATTGTCCCAGTTGTTTAGAAAATATGCCATCGGCTGAAGCCAAACTAAAAAAGAATAGGTAAGACCTGGACTGATTTTTTTTTTCTTCCTTTGAATGAATGGTTGTGTTTGTCATGTCACAGATGTGCCAATTGTTTTGACTGTCCTGGCTGCATGCACACCCTCTCTACTCGGGCCACGAGCATCTCCACACAGCTTCCAGATGACCCAGCCAAGACCACCATGAAGAAAGCCTATTACCTGGCATGTGGATTTTGTCGCTGGACGTCTAGAGATGTGGGCATGGCAGACAAATCTGTAGGTGAGTGAGATGGACTTCAATATGAAATTTTGAAAGTCTTGTTTAATATTCTTTTATTTTGTAGCTAGTGGCGGTTGGCAGGAACCTGAAAATCCTCACACACAACGGGTAAGTAAAGGGTCATAAGAGAGAGAGGATGATTTTGTGTACTGAGTCTGTGATTTTCTTACAGATGAACAAATTGATTGAATATTACCAGCAGCTTGCTCAGAAAGAGAAGGTTGAGCGAGATCGCAAGAAACTGGCACGACGTAGAAACTATATGCCTCTGGCTTTTTCGGTGAGAATTTGGTACTAAAATGATTTGCAAGACTTTCTAATAGGAATTTCTGAACTTTGTTTAGGACAAATATGGTCTTGGAACCAGGCTTCAGCGACCACGAGCTGGTGCATCCATCAGTACCCTTGCCGGACTTTCGTAAGTTTAGACATGAAATGACTTTGAGGAGATTTTGTTTTGTTTTGTTTTTTTAATTTTTCAGCCTTAAAGAAGGAGAGGATCAGAAAGAGATAAAGATTGAGCCAGCTCAGGCTGTGGATGAAGTGGAACCTCTACCTGAAGACTATTATACAAGACCAGTAAATTTAACAGAGGGTAATTTTCTGTGTTTTTCTACTTTGTTTCTAAAACTAAGCCTGTTTTCTGCCTTTCTTTCTAGTAACAACCCTTCAGCAGCGTCTGTTACAGCCTGACTTCCAGCCAGTCTGTGCTTCACAGCTCTATCCTCGCCACAAACATCTTCTGATCAAACGGTCCCTGCGCTGCCGTGTAAGTATTCCATTCTGTAGACTGACCATTTGTCTGATACGTGTTATATTTGTTTTCTTTTTAGAAATGTGAACATAATTTGAGCAAGCCAGAATTTAACCCAACGTCAATCAAATTCAAAATCCAGCTGGTCGCTGTGTAAGTATTTTGGGATTGGTGTTTTCAGTTACGAACATTAATGCATTTTTTTATTTATGCACAGCAATTATATTCCAGAAGTGAGAATCATGTCAATTCCCAACCTTCGCTACATGAAGGTTAGTACCTTGCTCATTAACAGGAAGAAAAAAATGTCTGAGAGATGTGTTTCCTATTCACCAGGAGAGCCAGGTCCTCCTGACTCTTACAAATCCAGTTGAGAACCTCACCCATGTGACTCTCTTCGAGTGTGAGGAGGGGGACCCTGATGATATCAACAGCACTGCTAAGGTAGGAGCATTTTGCCTCAGCCTGACTGACCCTCTCAGGCAGGCCTCTCTGTGTTGCTCTCCAGGTGGTGGTGCCTCCCAAAGAGCTCGTTTTAGCTGGCAAGGATGCAGCAGCAGAGTACGATGAGTTGGCAGAACCTCAAGACTTTCAGGACGATCCTGAGTGAGTGATCTTTTTGTGATCCCCATACAACATACCTAATACTTGCTTTTTTTTCTTTCCATAGCATTATAGCCTTCAGAAAGGCCAACAAAGTGGGTATTTTCATCAAAGTTACACCACAGCGTGAGGAGGGTGAAGTGACCGTGTGCTTCAAGATGAAGCATGATTTTAAAAACCTGGCAGCCCCCATTCGCCCCATTGAAGAAAGTGACCAGGGAACAGAAGTCATCTGGCTCACCCAGCATGTGGAACTTAGCTTGGGCCCACTTCTTCCTTAAAAGGTTCCACTGGAGGGCAGATCCCAAAGGACAGTATCACCGTAAACCTGCGTTAAAATGTGGAAGCTGCTGCTTCATTAGGCCTTGTTTATAACGATGTACCCATGCACTACGGAATTCTATTGCTAAGAAAGTGGGAGCATAGGCAAGGCATTGGGAACACAGGGTAGCTGCTGTTGCTCTTGCTCTCACCCCTGTTGACACCAGTAAGTCTGTGTCTCCCTCACTGAACCCTGCACGTTGAGTAACAGCAGCATAATTCCATCCTAGGAAAGGGGATGGGTGTTCCTTGGAATGGCATTGTATTTACCACCTGAGAAACTCTGTACTGTCTCTTGATCTGATCTCACTAAGGATCACAATGTCACAGATGAAACTTAAATGATAACCCAAAGGTAGACCTGCTGTTAATGATCCAGCATTGGTCACAATGTACCAACTGCTTTCTGCATTCCGTTAAATATCATCTAACAGTCTAAAACATATCCCTTCATTGCCATAATGGCTGCCATTTTGCCATAGATTTCCATATAACTGAAAAACTGAATTGTCACTTTATCTTTAGTATCATGATGATTGGAAAAACCTGTGAAGTTGTTAAGGCACTCTCATTTGCCCTCTTTTTCTAAGTGAATACAGGACACGTATTAGTTGTTCTTAATTTTTTTCCCAGTAAAATATGGATCTTTTAAGAAGAATTTGAGAAGCAAACAATTACATGTCATGTCAAGGGGGTAGCAGATTCCATTCGTTTTCAATATTGCCACAATACCCAGGGATTAATGCTGCCACAGGGGGGCAATCTTTATTTGTCTTACTTCCTACCCCTTCCCTGTTCTGCCTCTTTAACTCAGTTAAGTTGTTCTGTTTGGGACCTGGAAAAGAACCCAAAGAAAACCTGAGTGGACAGGTTCATTTCTGGAATGCAGAAAACATTTTAAAGGCTAGATTTTTAGAATATTCTCAACTAGCATTCTTTCCATTGATTTGAAGGGGAAATTAACTATTATAATCTCTTGAATCCAAAACTGGATATTAAGAACTTTCCCCCTTACTAAGTTTAAGACTTTTGTCATGTGGTGAGTCAAATAAGACCATTTTGATTGTAAACCATAAAATAGTTCAGCAAGTAGCCCACAGTTCTGGCCTAACAGCAGACTTGCTGTTTTCACTTGGTATCCTGGAGTTGGGTTGCTAACCTTAATTTCTATGATGTTTTCTAAAATGAAACTTGATAAAGTAGACCACCAGCTGCACCGTGTTTTCTGTAAAAGTATTGTTAGTAAGTGGCCAAGAGACTTGAGGAAAATACAGATTTTTTGTTTACCTTGGTCTTGTTTTAAGTCTTAAAAAATTAAAGATAACATTATAATGTAGAATACAGATGGGACATAGTCCTTGTAAGCTTCCCTTGAAAATGTTTTAAATATTTAGGAAGCTTTTAAAAGACACTAAATTGTACTCTAAAAGACACTAAATTGTACTAATTGTACAAAGGTCAAGCCAATTTTATGAAACAGTCCTACAGAGTAATATATGTGATGCAGTGTAAGAAGGAAAATACTCATCTCTAACATTATGGTAATAACATTTAGCCTCTTAGGAGTTGGAGCAGGGGGATGGGTAATTACAGATTTGCAGACTATAGAAAGAGTTTCATTTTTTTGTGACCCCACAGAGTCTCAAATTTTTATTTCACTACCTGCTAGAGCCTACTGTGAAATCACTGCTCCATATTTGCCAGTGGAGGAAATGGGCATAGAGTAGAGAATAGCTTCATATGTTTACACGTTTGCATAGACTACACACATGTCATGCGTTTATGGCAGGTAGCTGGTATTTATTCCCCAAAGTAATAATGTTGAAGTATGGGTCTCATCATTCCCATACACAGAAACACAAAACACTTTGATCATAAACTTTTTTCTTCAGAAGCCAAACTAACTTGCAGAATAATAGAGCCACTGGTTTAATGTTTCCTCAAGATAGGTTTTAGTGTAAGCTAGTATTCTGTGTGTTCGTAGAAATGATTCAATACCTGCAGCTGGTGAATTAGGAATTGTATTTGTTGCCTTTTTTATATTAGATGAGGTGCAAAAATTTTAATGCTAGTCAGTATGCACCACCACAGGAAAGTTAGATCCCATTAGCACTTGAAACTACAGCTTTGGAAACTTAGGCTAAGTTAATTTGGATTTGTTACTTGATTCACCTACTGACCTTTTCTTTTGTTTGAAGTGCTTATCAGCATAATGAGCTAAGTGTCATGCATATTTGTGAAGAAACACCCTTTTTGGTCCCTTTTGGGACAGAGAGGTACTCCTTGATCTTTATGAATGACAGGTTACTGTTTTGCCTTATTGCTTAACTTAATGTAGTGAAATAAAGCAGACAAAGCTTGAGCGTGTCTTTTGTTTGCTCTCATGTAGATACTAAGTAGCATGGCTCAGAGCCAAAAGACAAGCGTGAAGTTAAGAGAGTTGGCTAAGAGAGTTGGTGGGGCATGCTCCCTTCCATTCCTTAAATGAAGTAATCTAAAATCTCTTAGCAGGTTAGTTCACCATAATATATAAGTAGATGTTGCTTTGAGCTTCTTATATACATATTCACAGAACCATTATATAAATGTTGTTAGACCTCTACCAGTTTTTATCCTGGGTCATTGCTTCTAAAGATATCCTTTACAATATACACAGTGGTCTGACTCCACCAGTGGCCACTCATCACCTTCATCTGTACCT